AAAGATCCCTTCTGTTTCTTTTCCTCCAAGTTTCCAGACCCCCATCTCCACCCTGGCCACCTCTTCCTGCCATAAATAATCAAATCCCACACTTTCATCTTCACCTTCCGTTTCCATTGCCTCTTCCGATGGGACAGCACCCGTGGGGAATCTCCTCCATGCTCACAATCCCCGTCTTGCCACTATATCAAGTCACACTTCTTCCTCACCAATCGCCCATTCTGGAACCTCTGCTATCCAGCTAGATCACTTTGAGGTTTGGACAACTACTGGTGGAGGTAATGGGGGCCCCAGACAGCCCTTGACATCACCTCTTTTATCTTTGCCAAATTCTACAAACAAAGCCCATGTCTTTCTGTCCCCCGCCCCCATGGCTGGCACATAGTAGATGTCCCCAAATCTTGGTGATGTGAACTTGTGTGTCTCACCCTTCACAGACATCACCATTTCCCGTTGCACAGAAGGCTCCACTCATACCAGGCGCTTTGGCTCCCAGAATAAGCAGGCTATCATGCTATGTCCGACATCTAGGCGTTGGTACGTACTGTTCCCTTGGCCTGGAACATTCTGCCCTCTCTCACCCTCTCTTTTCTTGGCTTTCTGAAATGGCACCTCCATCAGAAAGTGTCCCTCACTCTTGGTCTGAGCAAGGGACCTTGCCTGGTATTCCTGAACTTCCACCTGTTTTCCCTCTGTTTTCTCCCTCTCTGGGCCTTGTCCTCAGGTCAGTGTTGTGCCTCCAGCTCCTGCAGAGGCGAACTCAGAGGCGGCCGAATGAAACCAAATGGATTTGGCTTGACCCCATCATCTAGCGGTGCCCAGCAAGCGCTGGCACATAGTAGGTCCAGCCTGCCCGGACTCGCCCACCACGGGCCCCCTTCCAGAGCCGGGAGGCAGGCCAAGGGAGGCCCCTTATTGCCAAGAGCAAACAGGCCGCCCAGGGAAGTTTTGCTCTGGGTCACACCCACCTCTGGGTGGCTGCCAATCTGCCTGCCAGAAACCGCAGGCTGGGCCGCGGCTACCCAGAGTCAGGGCCACGGAGCTTAGGAGACCTTGGGTCAGCTCTGCAAAGGGGTTGTTTACTGAATGCTTCTGGTATCTGCAGCCCCGCTGGGGTTCGGACAGGGGGTCTGGAATAGGGCTTCACAACTACAGCAGGGCTAGGACCCTCTTGGGCTGGAAGGAGCTGGAGAGGCCTCTGCAAGCTGTCACAGGCTCTTGGTGCTGGCACTGGCTCAGGCTTTCACACACACACACGCGCACACACACACACACACACACACGGACAGGCACCCCCTTGGTGGCCTTCACAGTTTCACCTTCAGGTAAATGGGCTCATCCTTTGAGCCATGAGGATGGAACATAAAGACTCACAGGTCCGCCTCCCAGGCTCAAAGCTGGCTCTGCAGGGGACATGAGAGGCACACCGAAGACCCACCTCCTGGCCTTCTCCCTCCTCTGCCTCCTCTCAAAGGTAAGGAGGCCCGGGCCCTGGAATGCACTGCTCCCGTGGCTGAGTGAGGTCTCTGTCTCTTCAGGTGCGTACCCAGCTGTGCCCGACACCATGTACCTGCCCCTGGCCACCTCCCCGATGCCCGCTGGGAGTACCCCTGGTGCTGGATGGCTGTGGCTGCTGCCGGGTATGTGCACGGCGGCTGGGGGAGCCCTGCGACCAACTCCACGTCTGCGACGCCAGCCAGGGCCTGGTCTGCCAGCCCGGGGCAGGACCCGGTGGCCGGGGGGCCCTGTGCCTCTGTAAGCAGGTTTGCAGGACTGAGTGGGGGCGGTCACCGATGGGGGTGCGGTTTTTCCTCCGCAGTGGCAGAGGACGACAGCAGCTGTGAGGTGAACGGCCGCCTGTATCGGGAAGGGGAGACCTTCCAGCCCCACTGCAGCATCCGCTGCCGCTGCGAGGACGGCGGCTTCACCTGCGTGCCGCTGTGCAGCGAGGATGTGCGGCTGCCCAGCTGGGACTGCCCCCACCCCAGGAGGGTCGAGGTCCTGGGCAAGTGCTGCCCTGAGTGGGTGTGCGGCCAAGGAGGGGGACTGGGGACCCAGCCCCTTCCAGCCCAAGGTGAGCGCAGCGGTGGTCCAGGTCAGGGCAGGCTCAGTGCTAACTCTTGTTCTTTCCCCCCTAGGACCCCAGTTTTCTGGCCTTGTCTCTTCCCTGCCCCCTGGTGTCCCCTGCCCAGAATGGAGCACGGCCTGGGGACCCTGCTCGACCACCTGTGGGCTGGGCATGGCCACCCGGGTGTCCAACCAGAACCGCTTCTGCCGACTGGAGACCCAGCGCCGCCTGTGCCTGTCCAGGCCCTGCCCACCCTCCAGGGGTCGCAGTCCACAAAACAGTGCCTTCTAGAGCCGGGCTGGGAATGGGGACACGGTGTCCACCATCCCCAGCTGGTGGCCCTGTGCCTGGGCCCTGGGCTGATGGAAGATGGTCCGTGCCCAGGCCCTTGGCTGCAGGCAACACTTTAGCTTGGGTCCACCATGCAGAACACCAATATTAACACGCTGCCTGGTCTGTCTGGATCCCGAGGTATGGCAGAGGTGCAAGACCTAGTCCCCTTTCCTCTAACTCACTGCCTAGGAGGCTGGCCAAGGTGTCCAGGGTCCTCTAGCCCACTCCCTGCCTACACACACAGCCTATATCAAACATGCACACGGGCGAGCTTTCTCTCCGACTTCCCCTGGGCAAGAGATGGGACAAGCAGTCCCTTAATATTGAGGCTGCAGCAGGTGCTGGGCTGGACTGGCCATTTTTCTGGGGGTAGGATGAAGAGAAGGCACACAGAGATTCTGGATCTCCTGCTGCCTTTTCTGGAGTTTGTAAAATTGTTCCTGAATACAAGCCTATGCGTGATCTTGTGTGTCAGGCCTGTGTTTTCTGAGAAA